TGAAAAGATGATCTAGCTTTAAGTATTAATAACTATGATAGTAACAGCTTTTGTTATTATGTTATTTTTACTTTTATTTTGTAATGCTCAGACCAGTTTCTGACTTAGAATGGGAACATTTAGGTTACATAAGAAGCAAGATATTGTATATATTTTTAATATCATGAGTTATACATTCTTCACTGTTCCATTTACTATGTTTGCTCAAATATATCTTGGCTAGAAAAGACTTGTTGAGGCTGTAATTCTAATCCTCTAAGTCAGTGGTTCTCAAACTTTGGTCCCTGGACACCAGCATTATCAGCATCACCTGGGTTAAACCAGAAACCCTGGACATATGGGGTCCAGCAATCTTTGTTATCATATGCACATTCCAGTGTGAGAACCACCGATCTATATGTTCCACATGCCAAGAGTGTGTGTGTGTTCTTTCATCTTAACAAATTCTTCTGGAGTACCTCCTCCAAGATAGTCCTCTGTGATGGGGATTCCACAGACCTCTGCTATCTCTGAGCTTCCCGTTTAGCTTGAAGTATAGAGAGGAGTGGACTCTTAAAAATAGTCTTTCATGAAGTTAAAGTATCCTGGGCTTGGGGCCAGAGCATTTAGTTATTTGTGACTTTTACAGTGCAGGGTGGGCATTACTTGGAAGAACCCCATGAGTTCTTTCATTTGATGTACTTTCGAGGGCCTGGCCTATTCTAAGAACTGTGCTGGATCCTTGGGCTACAGAGATGAAAGAGCTCTGCCTCCAAGCTTCTCAACCCTAGCAGAGTTTACTCAAGTGTCTGGATCTGTTAGTTTGCCTCTCCTTCATCTATCTTTTCTTTTCTTTTCTTTTTAGATGGGGTTTCGCTCTTGTTGCCCAGGCTGGGGTGCAGTGGTGCAATCTAGCTCACTGCAGCCTCTGCCTCCTGGGTTCAAGCGATTCTCCTGCCTCAGCCTCCCAAGTAGCTGGGATTACAGGTGCATGCCAACACACCCGGCTAATTTTTTTTTTTTTTTTTTTTTTTTTTTTTTTTTGCATTTTTAGTAGAGATGAGGTATCTCCATGTTGGCCAGGCTAGTCTCAAAACTCCTGACCTCAAGTGATCCACCTGTCTCGGCCTCCCAAAGTGTTGGGATTACAGGCGTGAGCCACCATGCCTTGCCTCCCTCATCTTTTAAAATCATTTATGTGTTGGAGTAGAAAGGTTTTATTTGTGTAAGTTTATTATTCGAATTGTAGAAACCTTATGTTCCCTTCAGTTCTACTTAATCCAGAGTGTGTTCTACCACGGCCTCTCCTAGAGAACATCAGTTTCTTCACCTGTAGAAAGGGGAATATGATGCCTGCTTTGCAGGATGGTTGTGAGAATTAAGTGGGTTAGAGCCTGGGCATAGGGCAAGGCATTAGGAATGGTTAGCGCCAAAATGTGAGGACTCATGTTGGGGTGAGGGATCAGGTGAGAGCTCCAGAGTGTGGGTGGAAGAATTTGGCTGCCAAAGGCCTACATTTCTCCCCTCCCAGGTCTGAGCATACTTTCCCCTTCCTCTTGGCCCTGGTAAACAGAATTAGTCTCCTGTTTCCTCTTCACCACCACTCCTAAAGCAAACAGCCAAGCATTTCCAAAGGTTGTTTTGCTGTGAGCAGCAATGGGAAATAAATAGGTAAAAGGATCTTCTGCTTCCTCCTCGTTTACACCCGGTCCTTGGGAGGCAAGATAAAGTACGCAGAGATGCCAAGAGTTGCCACTTGGGCACCAAAGGGCTCTAATAAACTTCATCTGCACTTCAGAATTTTGGGACCCAGGTGAGAGGCCAAAGTGAGCAGTGAGAGGAAGCAGCAGTGAACTGAGGTGGGGGCAATGTGGGGTGTGCAGGTGACAAGGGATCCTAGAGAGGAAGGGCTGCAGGGCTGTCCCCACCTTTAAGAAGGGTGGAAGGCCAGAGCTGCTTTCTTTGTATTAGAAAAGGTTGGCATCAGAGAAAGCAGCTTATGTTTAAAAGATTGGGGCAAATAATTTACATTCCTAAGCATTTTGCAGAGTTACAGTTGTGAAAATAATTCAAATTCCACCAATTTTTCTTTTAATCACAACCCCCTCCCCAACTGCCCACCCAGAATTTGAGGCTAGACAATGATTGTTTCCCTTAAGTATGCAAGTTAAAATACAGAAATACATCTTGAAAAATTAGTTGATAGTAATTTGTTGTTGGTGGTAGGGAACCCTTATGTGCTTCAGGATTTGGTATGACGGAGTGATATGACTTTTTTTTTTTTTTTTCTAGTTCAACACTTCCCCTTAAACTAGTGGTACTTCTAGGTGCCCACTGCAGATATCCAAATTAGTGGATGAGAGTCTTATTTTCAAAAATAATTTTAAATAATTATCTAATGCCACTCATATCTAACACAGGTATTCTGATCACTTGGATTCTTGTAAGAAAATGGTGTAAGAATCTACATTAATGAGAAAACAACCAATACTGAGCAGAATGCTGCTGGGAACTCTTAGTTGGGCCCATCCAATGCATGCTCCGTAAATTTTTATGTTGTTTGTATGGTATGCTGTGGTTTACAGTCTGGCCTTTGCATTAATTTGCCATTGTTTTTCTCTCAAATATTAATGAAGTGTAGGAGTGATTGAGTTCTAAATAGGCATTTTTAAGGTAGTCTTAAAATAAAGCTTTTCCTTTAAAAAATATTTTTTTCAGAAAGATGAAAACCACTTCATTAGTGATTGCCGGCAAAATCTCCTAATGTCTTTCTATAAGCTGTTTAAGCTTAGCATTAGAAATTAGTGCTAGAGGATTTAATTAGCCAGCTCACAGGATGCAGTCCCTTTAATTTAGGATTTCCCTTTGAGAAAATTATGGAGTTGAAAAGGAATATGATATTTCATACAAGTTTCCATCTTGGGCCCTTATGTTGTTTGTTCTGCTGATCTGGAAATTGTACATGATTTACATTAAAACTTTTTGTTTTTAATATCGATTATTGTAGTGTGGGGTGTTAGATTATGTGCAATAGTTCTCAGAGTTGGGAAAGGTAAAAGGGTTTTTTTGGGCAATGATTAACTCATCTACTTTACCAGGGTTACATAATCAAGTATTAGTTACTATACATTTAGCTAATGCAGTGGGTTTAGTTAAGCAATGAATACATTATCATGGGAGCATTAACACTTTTGCATTTTTAGACTTGCCTTTAAAAAAATTACAGAAAAACTCCTCACAACCCTTGCCACCCTTTCAGCCATAACATTACATTGCCTTGGTTTCTGCCTTTAATTTCCCTGGGGGTTCTTTTTATTTAGGAAAAGGGTGAAAGATGTATTTGTGTAAGTACTACACCAGTGCTTCTGTTAAATTCTTTTTCAACAAAGAATATGTTACTTGGGTGCCTTGTACACAGGGCGCATATTTTTTTGGAAATAATGTGCCATGAAAGCAGTAGTTTTTAGTGTGCATGTTTATTTCATGTCTGCCAGTTTATTTTAGCTTAGAAATTTCCTAATGCTTTGAGTTTATAACAGTCTTTCAGTTTATAACAGTCTTTCAGTTAACTGAGTGCATATACATAATATGCACAAAATGGCCAACTTTTAGAAATTGTGTATTTTAAAATCCCTTTTTTTTCAGTCTGATATCATGTGTCTCCTTGTTCCCTTTAATATGCAACTAAAATTTAACCTAAGATATGAAAAATATGTTAAGAAAAGCTTAATTTCTTAAGCTTAATTTGGAACGTCAATGAAGAATTAAACATTTGCTTTCTAGAAACCTTAATCTTTGTTAATGTGAAATTAACATAGATGATTTGAATATGTGTTCATGTGTGAGGACTTTGCCCCTTCAGTGTTTCTCTACTGAGTCTTTTTGACCTACTATAAGAGCTAAGTGCAAATAATGCCACATCAATATGGCGTAGAGAAGAGTTCTTTCTTCCGCCTGTTGGCAGTGCATTATAAGAGCAGTTCTTCAACTTTCTGGTATCACTCTTAATAATGGAAGTGCCCATAGCGCTTTTGCTTATGAGAATTATATCTAGTGATATTTACTATGTTTGAAATTAAAAAGAAAAAAATATCTATATCAAATAACAGTAATAAACTCACAACATAATATATCTTTATTAAAAAATCTGCAGTTCTCAAAACAAAATATTTTAGTGAACAGGGTGACATTGTTTTATATTTTTGCAAGCCTATTTAATGTCTGTATCAAAAGAGAGCTGGACTTTGCTGTCTGTCTCTGTATTCAGTTTGTAATGATACTGGAATGTGATATCATTACATTACACATTGCGTACTAATGTGATACTGGAAAACTAAACATACATTAATGAAGAAGATTTTAAAGGGTTAATAATGTCTAGATGTAAGTATTTTTTAAAATATTGATCTTGTGGACCCTCTCAAAGAGACTTAGGGACCTCTTAGGGGTCCCAGGACCATACATTGAGAATCATTGCATTATAACATTTTAGAATCCTATAGTTACTAGAAAAGATTCTCCCCTAATACTTTCTAGTTTCTCTCTGTATGAAAGTAACACTCTTTTACAAAATCAACTATTTGTGAGTTGACAGAACTTAATAGGAAAATGGGGAAAGAGAGCTGGGTTGAGTAAAGGTATAAGTAACTCTTTGAAATACTTTGGTTTTGCCATCAAATAGCAGTGATTCTTCTACTATTGTCTGACTCACTTAACTGAGACATTCTCAGTGATCCCTCTCATTTTCCAAGCCACCTCCACGGGCTAGACCCCTCCTCCCCTCAAGATTCCAGTAGCTTAGAAAAAGAAAGTGTTATGGGTGAAAGGGAATGTGTCCACACCCCTCCCCTGTTTCTCCAGCTGGGAAGGGAAGGAAAGGGAAATAAAATTTAATGAGCACTTTTACTATGTGCCAGGTGCTTTACATATGTTATTTCATTTTAATTCCCCAAACAACCCTAGGAGGTATTTCTAGCCACATTTTGCACACAAATAAAGCAAGATTCAGAGAGGTTAAATATTTAATATAAGATATGTAGCATTTAAGTGGCAGAACCTGATCCAAACCAAAGTCTATTCCCAAGGACTATACAACACCGTGCCTTGGTTTGTGGTTTGTTTTTCTTCAGTTCCTGCAGATTAAAAATGGGGATTCTAACATTTTATTGGGTTCTGTGACAGCATGATGATAAAACAGTTTGACTGCTCTGTGAAGCTCTTGTGGAATTAACTGTCTTTCACAGATTATGTTTTATAAAGTCAAATAAATATTTTAAGAAAAGGTTTATATAATTTATGTTTTAGTTCTACAGTTAATTATCTGTGTTTTTCCACAGAGCGCAGGATTGTCCCTTTTTGTATGCTCAATTCTGTTATATAGAACAGCTAACTATCCTAGAGGAAGATTCTGCATTTGCAGCCCTAAAACAGCTGGTCATCATAGTTTGTCAAAACTCCGGAAAGGCAAAATCAATTCTCAGGAACATTATTTTGTCTTGAAACAAAACCTAAGAGGTATGACCAGCAGGGGGATGTTTTACAGCCTTTAAACCCTCCCTTTCTTTCTTTCACCCTCAAGGTTTCCACTTGAGCGGCACAGTGACAGAACCTGCAATACAATCGGAGCCAGAAACTGTTTGCAACGTGGCCATCAGCTTTGATCGTTGCAAGATTACCTCAGTGACCTGCAGCTGTGGAAACAAGGACATATTTTATTGTGCCCATGTTGTGGCACTGTCTTTATACCGCATCCGCAAGCCAGATCAGGTCAAACTGCATCTTCCTATTTCAGAGACTCTCTTTCAAATGAATAGAGACCAACTGCAAAAGTTTGTACAGTATTTGATCACAGTGCACCACACAGAAGTTTTGCCAACTGCTCAAAAATTAGCAGATGAAATTCTTTCCCAAAATTCAGAAATCAACCAAGTTCATGGTGAGTATAGACATTGACTCTTTAAATTTCCTCTGTGTGTTATTATTTTTCTTTCTATTTCTAGGTGCTCCTGATCCAACAGCAGGTGCTAGTATAGATGATGAAAACTGCTGGCACTTAGATGAAGAGCAGGTTCAAGAACAGGTTAAACTGTTCCTTTCCCAGGGCGGGTACCACGGATCAGGGAAGCAGCTTAATTTGCTCTTTGCAAAGGTATGATTGTCTATTTCTAAAGAAATATTCTACAATTTTCTAAAGGTCTGTTTTTCCCCATTAGGTGCGGGAGATGTTAAAGATGAGGGACTCCAATGGGGCCCGCATGTTGACCTTGATAACAGAGCAATTCATGGCTGACCCTCGCCTGTCACTTTGGCGGCAACAAGGCACTGCAATGACTGACAAATACAGGCAGCTCTGGGATGAGCTGGGTAAGCATGTTTCCTCACAAATTACCATTGATAACATTTATTTTCCTTTCCTCCTTTAAATTAGGTGCTCTGTGGATGTGTATAGTTTTAAACCCCCACTGCAAGTTGGAGCAAAAGGCCAGTTGGCTAAAACAGCTGAAGAAATGGAATAGTGTTGATGTCTGTCCATGGGAAGATGGAAATCATGGCAGTGAATTACCCAACTTAACCAATGCTCTGCCTCAGGGTGCAAATGCCAACCAAGGTGAGTCTACCATAATGTTCTGCTTAAATTGTTGACACGGCTTTCTGAATTGTGGAAAAAACAGATTCATCGAACAGGCCACATCGGACAGTGTTCACCCGAGCCATCGAGGCATGCGATCTCCACTGGCAGGATAGCCACTTGCAGCACATTATCAGCAGTGACCTATACACCAACTACTGTTACCATGACGACACTGAAAACTCCCTCTTCGACTCCCGCGGGTGGCCCCTCTGGCATGGTAAGTGACCAAACCGGAAAGACATTTCCATGGGCAACTTTACCCCCTTGACTTTCTGTTTTAGAACATGTTCCTACAGCCTGTGCAAGAGTGGACGCATTACGTTCTCATGGGTACCCCAGAGAAGCACTGAGACTAGCAATAGCTATTGTTAATACATTAAGACGACAGCAGCAGAAACAGTTGGAAATGTTCCGAACCCAAAAAAAAGGTGAATGTGAAGGAGTTTGTTTCCATTGGAATCCCCCATTTCTCAATTCCCTTTCCTTACACAGAGCTACCCCATAAAAACATAACCTCGATAACCAATCTGGAGGGCTGGGTTGGACATCCCCTGGACCCTGTGGGCACTCTCTTCAGTAGCCTTATGGAAGCCTGCCGCATTGATGATGAGAACCTCTCTGGGTTCTCAGATTTTACAGGTAAAACCATTGACATTTGTCTCATGTGCTTTTGAGCTCTGATTTCTTTTGTGGCATTTTGCAGAGAATATGGGACAGTGCAAGTCTCTGGAATACCAGCATCTACCTGCACACAAATTCTTAGAAGAAGGGGAATCCTATTTAACGCTGGCTGTGGAAGTAGCCCTGATAGGGCTAGGACAGCAGCGTATCATGCCTGATGGGCTGTACACACAAGAGAAAGTTTGCCGGAATGAGGAGCAGCTCATTTCTAAGCTTCAGGAAATTGAATTGGATGACACACTGGTGAAAATTTTTCGCAAGCAAGCAGTCTTCCTATTAGAAGGTAGCCTGATACAGAAGTTTTCCACTTATTTAGAACGTAAAATGTGTATGCTCTCTTCCCACAGCCGGACCATATAGTGGTTTAGGTGAAATAATCCATCGGGAGAGCGTTCCAATGCACACATTTGCCAAGTATCTCTTCACCTCTCTCCTACCTCACGATGCTGAATTGGCATACAAAATTGCACTGAGAGCAATGCGGTATGTATTCACAGCCCAGCTGGGCAGAGGCATAGGGGCCACCTTCCTTGTCTTCTCATTATAGGTTACTAGTATTGGAATCTACTGCTCCATCAGGAGACCTCACCCGCCCACACCACATTGCATCAGTTGTTCCCAACCGCTACCCTCGCTGGTTCACTCTAAGCCACATTGAGTCCCAGCAGTGTGAGCTGGCATCCACCATGCTAACTGCAGCCAAAGGTACTGTACTGTCCTGAGGCCTCATAATTGTTGGTTTGGTTTGGTTTTCCCTTGTTCATTGCAGGCGATGTTCGGAGGCTGGAAACAGTATTAGAATCCATCCAGAAAAACATTCACTCCTCATCACACATCTTCAAGCTTGCCCAAGATGCATTTAAAATAGCAACTCTCATGGACAGTTTGCCAGACATCACTCTTTTGAAAGTGTCTCTGGAGCTGGGCCTGCAGGTACATGACTGGTAGTCTTTCCTGGGACATCATTCTAAAACATTTTGTTACCCTGTTTTTATAGGTTATGCGAATGACACTGTCAACCTTAAATTGGCGACGGCGGGAGATGGTGAGGTGGCTGGTAACGTGTGCTACTGAAGTCGGTAGGTAAACTCTGGAACAGAAGCTTTCCTAGGTTGCACTGTTTTTCTTCTTTATCATCTGAAGGCATACATCATGGTATCCAGCAGAGAAGTGATGACCACTGGGTGTGGTTTAGGTGATCCTCCAGATGTGTGAGCAATTGTAGCTGGCCATAAGAAGATTTCCTGGCTGCCCATAAGCTGCCATTTTGTGAGGCCCTTCAGCTAACTATTTCTCCACTGCAGCAGTAGATCAGTTCAGAAGAAAACTGTACATTCCCAGCAAGAATGCCAACAGAAACAAATGGTTGCTATTTAAAATAAATAGTGGTTAAACGTTCTTTTTTCATATTTGCATCAGAAAGGGATACATACTTCATGCTGAGAAAACACTGCCATCCCAGTGTTTAGATATGACACAGCATATACTATAAAATTATTATTTTTCTTTCACTAACGTATAATGGTTTTTTTATTTTGGAAAAAGGGAAGCTGGTCTCAATATAAAGATTATCTTTACATCATTAAAGTCATGCTTTAGTGAAGCAAAACAAAAATAATACTAATTTAAGAACTGCCACACAACTTCTTTGCCCCTGCCCCAACATATAAACCTGATTTCTCTCTGAGACCTAGTACCTTCTCTTCAAATCATTCACTTTTAGGATTTTCCTACAAGTGAGGGATATTGGGTCTGTGAACGTAAAGTGATTATTTTAAAGACATGGTCAGCCATTTCCAACGTTTGATTCATCTGTAGGTCTGCTTCTATTGACTTTGTTCTCTTGATTATGGGCCACATTTTCCAGCTTCTTTGTGTGTTTTAAACTTTTGTATTATGTGTACTTTTACCTTACACACAAGCACATAAGCCATGTAAAGTCCCTGTTTTGGTGAGGTTGCAATTTTTGAGCCTCAAATTCTGACAGGAAGCCCCAGTGAAGTAGAACTCATTAGCAAAAAGCCATTGTCTGAAATGGCAAGCAGCACAGTACAAATACCAGCTACCAAGAGGATTGGTTCTTTATTATAGCAAGTTCATGTTCCTTTCAGGCATTTCACTGAATAACAATTCATAATGACCTTATTCTTAAAGGTTTCTCACAGGCACATTACTTTACAGGATTTTCTAGCCTAGCTCATGTCCTATGATGGTTAACAATGTAAACACTGGTTGTAAAAGTCAAAATAAGGCAGGACCTCTGGGCAGCCTCCTCGTCAGTAATAGAGCCTGTTTGTGTTCCTTGCAGGGGTTTATGCCCTGGACAGCATCATGCAGACCTGGTTTACACTCTTTACTCCCACCGAGGCCACAAGTATAGTTGCAACTACCGTGATGTCCAACAGCACCATCGTCCGCCTCCACCTGGACTGCCACCAGCAGGAAAAGCTGGCCAGCAGCGCCCGGACACTTGCACTGCAGTGTGCCATGAAGGATCCACAGAACTGTGCCCTCTCTGCGCTAACCCTTTGTGAAAAGGATCACATAGCTTTTGAGACGGCGTACCAAATTGTTCTCGACGCTGCTACGACTGGCATGAGCTATACACAGCTCTTTACAATAGCACGGTACATGGAGCACCGCGGGTACCCCATGAGGGCCTACAAGCTGGCCACCCTGGCCATGACCCATCTCAACCTGAGCTACAATCAGGACACACACCCTGCCATTAATGATGTTTTGTGGGCCTGTGCGCTTAGCCACTCCCTTGGTAAAAATGAGCTTGCAGCTATAATACCTCTGGTGGTCAAGAGTGTCAAGTGTGCAACGGTACTGTCAGACATTTTGCGCAGATGCACTCTGACCACTCCTGGCATGGTGGGACTTCATGGGAGGAGGAACTCTGGTAAGCTCATGTCACTGGACAAAGCCCCCTTGAGGCAACTCTTGGATGCCACGATCGGGGCCTACATCAACACAACGCACTCACGGCTCACACACATCAGTCCTCGGCACTATAGTGAGTTTATAGAGTTCCTCAGCAAAGCCCGAGAGACCTTCTTAATGGCGCATGATGGACACATTCAGTTTACACAGTTTATTGACAACCTGAAACAAATCTACAAAGGCAAAAAGAAACTGATGATGTTGGTTCGGGAGAGGTTTGGTTGATAGATCTTGTATGAATGGGGTGGGGGGTGGGGATGGGAGGGATGGTTTGTTTTTACTTGAGCCTGCCTTTGTACCCTTTTTAACTTAAAGAACAGAGCCACACCGGTATTATATGTGTATAGTTATATTGCGTTTGCAGACTAAATTGTCATGTTGTGAAAGTTTGTGTGTTTTTTATTTTTTCCCTATTTCTTTCTTTCCTTTATTTTATTATTTTTTTTAATTTTTTTTTTCTGGTTTTGTATGAGAGAGAGGTTAAAAAGGTTTGGTTTACACTGAGTATATGTTGTCAAGTGGCAAAAGTCCACATAGCTCTCCTGTTTTCTGTATACGTTCACAGCCTCAAAAAAAATAATTGAAATGGCTTTAAAAACCAAACAAAACACCTCCATCCTGTGATAAGTACCTCGAATGGATTCAGCTTTACTCCTTTGTAACTCATCTTTACATTTTCAGCATATTTAAACAAACCAACAAAATGAAATACTAATAGTAAAAAGGCTGACCCATGTGGCTTTGCAGTGCTGTTCGTCCAGAAGCATGGCACACGATGCTTGTGCATGTGGAAACTTAGCGACTGTCAACATACATTCTCAGGGATTTATCCAAAAAAATTAAAAAAAGAATGAGAGCATTTATTGTACTGTATATATATTATAGTATATGTCTGAATATTGAAAATATAACATTAACTAATTTATAAAAAATATTCTATGTAATGCAAAATACTTGAAGCTGCAGTAGCTTGGTTTTAAACAAAAACAAAAAAAAAACTGAGAGAAAACCTATCAGAAGGACTAAAAGTACGCCTTGCTTCAGGGTTGGCTCAGGTGGTGAACTTCATGCTGGGCATCTATGCAGAGCCACCTTTTGGATTGCATGGTTGGACTGAGATCTATTGGGAGAAATTATATATGTATATATATTTATACAACTTATGTATACATATATATATGTATACACACAGACACACACACACACCACCAACAACCACCACTACACCACACATGCTTATAACAGGCACTAGAATAAAGAGGGACAACAAAATACACAGCCAGAGCAGCAAGCCTTAGCATTAAGAATATACAATATGCCGGAATTGGGGTTCGTGCCTCCTAGCCTAGGAAACTTAAAAGAAATATCCTTTTGACACAAAACACAAAATGTTTTCCAAAACAATTGACATAATGATACATTACGCCTTTGCAGTGAGCTAATAATAAGCTAACCTTTGTGCACAAATAACATTATATATATTATATATCTATTCTGCATAGGTATTTTGACTTTGTGCAGGACAGAAAGTTGTGTAGGTATGACTGTTCTACTTTTCAGTTTTCTTTTTTTTTAATATATTTTATTTTCTCTAGAAATTACTCAAACAAAAGCAGCCTTCTATCTTGCCTTGTCTTAATGCTTTAAAATAACCAAACTGGAGATCTAACTACCAAACTGTTCATTATATTATTAAATACCAACTTTGGTTACAGTATAGTGTCTTTACTTTAGCTGATGGTTCTGTAACCTTGTGCTTTTTAAAGCAATTTTTATGTTTTGGTGCAAAAGTTGTCCAGTGTCTCTTGTTCCCTTCACTAGAGAACATGCTTAGAGGTATGTTTGTAGGTATTTTTGTTTAGAAGAACTATTTCATGCGCTCCATTTTATTTATTATAATAGGTAAAAAGAAAAAAAAAGGTTGTAATTCATCACCCATGTAAACATGCTCATGAAGTTGAAAGTAATTAAGATTTGATACACTGATATCAATTTATTTATGTAACTAAATCACTGTTTTATAAACTTGTTAATGATCAACAATTTTTGTTTTGATTAAAATTAGTTTTTTGAAAGTTGATTCTGCCTCCTTTATGGTATATCTCTTATTGC